AGGAACTAATGACAAAATTTTGAGAGATTGAAGTTCATATCAGAATTTCTAAGGGCCAGAGTAACTGCTTTAATACCCAGCTTTGCATGTTGTTAAACAAAGTTTAGTGGAGGCCGTTGCTGTGAACTAGCCTCTTGCACTTGCTCTTAGCAGACCGGATCAAACCAGAATGGAGTCACTTAGACTAAGGGACGGTAATCAAACAATTTTGAAATGGGCCAGTTTTCCAAAACACAGGAGATTCCAGTCTGCCTGACTCAGCATAGTAAGGAAGTTCCCTCAGTTTTAACCCTATGAGGATGGTAACTTTCCAATAACCAACCCGCCTTGTGTTCTGTATTTCTGCTTTCTTCAGCCATTTTCTGCTTATAAAGCCAAATTTGTCTTCTCAACTCATCAGAATACTCACTCTATGTTATAGAATCACAAATAAAAGTCAGTGAGATCTTTAAACTAAATTTGTTGTAATTTTGCCTTATAATATCATTGTCTGTTTGGAAAATAAAATGCAACATACCTGTGTGCATACATCAATTATTTTATGGACAATTGACAATTGAAATGAATCGAGAAGGGGGAGAATTGAAGACAGAAGAAGATCTACCACAGCAGTCAGAATTTGTTGAGTCAAATCAGTTTTCTAATTATGAATGCATCACTTCAAGGGAATACAGTTTAAGCAAAAAGCAGTCATTTGTTGTTTGTTTATGAGACACCCCTGTCTGCTGCTGGGACACATCAGCGGCATCATGAGTCTCTAGCTCCAACTCTGCAGGTGTGTTTGGTTTACTGATTGGCTGCCCGCCAAATCAGGAGCTGTTCTGCCTTATTGAAAAGCCCTGTGGTTCACAACATGTTTTCCTAAGTTTACTAAGTGGTATAAACCTCTTAATCTTAAACTGCTCTACAGCACCTGCCCTGCCACTTCAAATTAACTTGGTCCTTGTTCTCAATCTCGATTCAGTGCATAAGCTTTTCATTGGCCAAGGTGAGTGCTGAAGTAGTTTTAGCTGCTTTTTTACCCAAGAGGTACCAGGCAGCACCAACTAGCACACAGCCAGCATTAGGAGGCAGTAGTAGAGGTAAATGACAGTCTCTTCTGAAAATTTTAATGTAAAGAAGGCTTTCTATTATTTCTCTTTCCAGAGATAACTATTGTCAACAGTTCCAGTTTGATGTCTAGTGAGATAGATAGATAGAGATGTGCCAAGAGAGTAAATCACGGCATTTCTGTATGTCTGACTATGGAATATTCTTCAGAAATCACTGAGACCATTTATTTTACATTGGAATTTCATCTTGATCTAAGATCCATCAACTTTAGTAGGTAAGTTGGGTTTTGGTGAACTTCCCAAGTCCAAACTTTGAGCAGGACATACTTGTGTTCACAGGATTGCTTGGAAATGGATGATAACTGAAATTTGCTGTCAACTTAGAAACTCCATCTGTGATCACTATTATCACCTCCTCACCGCCAAACCTCAAACCAAAGCTGTGCCTTCTGAATCCATTTGTGGTAAGAATTTTTCATACTCATACAGGACTCTATGAGGGCTCCTGGGTCAGCTATGTGGCTGCAGCACGGGCTGTACCCAGGGGCAGCGGTGCTGCTTGGATGAGCCCCAGTGGAAACGCGGGAGGCAGTGGAGAGGTCTCCTGCAAGTGTGCGAGCACACAGCACCAAGAAGGAATGCACCTTTGCTGGCAGCGTCGGATGGGCGTTTCTGACAGCACTGCAGGAAGTACATGCTCAGTTCCACAGGTAAGGGACCTCCCAGGACAAGCTGAGCACCTTAATGTTATATTCACTTCTGATTCTCTTGCAGGTTTAGAAGCAGCAATGCCCTTCTTGCCTGGGATTGGGATGATGCAGCTGAGACAGCCTTCCTGGTAGCCAAGTAGGCTATTCAGCAAGCACAAGCCCTATGGGTAGTTGACCAGAGGTGCCCATTTAAGCTAGATGTGCATGTGACCACAGATAGTTTCAGTTAGGGCCTATGGCAGTGCATGAGTGCCTGAGTATGCCAGTAGGCTTTTGGTCCCAATTATGCAAGGGAGCTGAGCTCCAGTATTCCTTGATACAGAAGCAGTTAGTAATAATAGGATGGGTGTGTTCATGGATAACCACCCCCTGGACAGGGAAAGCAGTTAGTAACTGTATATACTGCCCTTCAGGCTCATAAGAGCATGGCAGGAATGGCTACAATCATCAGGCAGACAACTTTCCCAACAGTGGGGTGGGTACACTCGTGGGTAATGACCCCATCGACTGGGACAGCACAGACATCCACTTTAGCAAAGTGGGGAGCCTACTTACAGCAGTAAAGTACACTGATTACAAGTCCCTTAGCAGTAGAGTTACAGGAAGTCTTGGGACCTGTAGTCCTAATGCCAAGTAAGGCCATGGGGCCTGAGGCACCCCTAAACCCTAAGCCTTCATCATTAGGAAGGGCATTCTCCCATTCCTAATAGGGCTTGGTACACAGATATGTGTAGGCAGGGAGCTACTGCTGCCTGGATTGCTGCCACAGTCCAGCCTAGTACTAACACCATATGGGTTAAAACCAGGTGTAGGCAAAGTAGCTAATGAGCTGCACTCAGGGCAATGTGAACAGTAATCACCAATGTTGCAACACCTATGGTAATCTGTGCCAACAGCCGAGCAGTTTATTGAAGCTTATGTATGTGATGGGCTTGTGTGCCCAGAGCCTATGTATAAGGCTTATGTGTCAGGCCTATGTGCCCAGAAGCCTATGTGTATGTATCAGGCCTGTGTGCCCAAAGCTTATATGCCAGGCCTGTGTGCCAAACCTGTGTATAAAACCTGTGTGTCCAGGGCCTATGTTTCCCTCAGCCTAGGGGGTGGAGTGTAAGGTACATGGATGTGCTTTGGTCAAGGAATAGGCCAAGGTGGATATCCAAGCGAGTTTGGTGCGTGAGTGTGCACCTCCACTTGTTATATAACTTGTTTGTGTAAGTTCATACTTGGCTCTGAGCCACTATTGCTGTAAAAGGTAGAACTGCCCTGTCGACACTGTGCACAAGAGACATGGCTCTTGGGGCTCGGCTCAGCTCAACATGGCTTGACATGGCGGGCGTGCTGGCGTCCACAGAAAGAGAGAGTCAGGGCTGTCCATATTTGCAGATGCTCCCTGGGGAGCCAGGATACAGCTTGGATTGCTTGTGCCCAGAGAAAGAGTTAAGCTGTTGACCCTGAGGCCAAGGGAGAGCAGGCCATACAGCTGCAGGTGTCGGGGCAGCAGGGGCCACAGAGCGGGAGCAGACAGCCGAGACACAGGCGAACAGTGTAGAGAGCTAGCGTGAGAAAGCTGTTGATGAGAAGTGCTGCTGAATAAAATCATCTTTCACCTGCCTACGGCCCCCCGAGTGTTCTTTCTGCTTGCCCACCCACTCCCTCCAGACCTCATCATGACCTTTGGCATAGTCGTGAACCTGATACAGGCTCATTTGGCGGTAATGAGATATGTGATAACTGTTTTAGGTTTATATGACCCTCCTCTCCTTTCCCTCCCCCTAAATATGTGTGTGTATGTATACATATATATTATGTATATACTGTATTCCTTTGTTTCTTTGTCTACTAAAACCAACCATAAAGGAGGGAGCTGCCTTCAATACCTAAAGTATAAGAAGGGTGCCGGGGAATGTCATAATGGAGGCTTTCCCAACTGAATTTGAATTATTTCACTAAAGAGAACATGAGTTGACTCAGCCCTTTCCTCACAGGAGGGAGGGTTCAATTCCCCTGACTTCACACACTCACTCCATAAGGCCTGCTTTGGCAAAACTGCCACAGGGGCCTGTGGAGCTGACTCTGGTCCTACCTGGTTTCAGTAGAAGGTCCACTTTTTGTTTTTCTGTTTAAAAAAATATGTCCTATGTGTCCTCAGAAAACTGTACTGGAAGAGTGGGTGGAAGGAACTTGTATAGGTCAGCTTCCAACACTTTGGAATAGATTAAAAAGAGAATCTTTTAAATGAAAACTTAAAAAATAACAAATAAAAGGGCAATATAACAACCGGGCTGTAGAGAAGACAGTGTCTCAGGTATTACAGAGGCCTAAAGAGAACCTGTGAGGAAGACAATTATGAACCTTACCTCAAATTGTAGTAGCTTAGTTAATTAATTAGTATTACAGCACTTATGACCAATGAAGGATAGATGTTTGTAATACGTAATGTTTTCATATAAATAAAAAGTCACAAAGGACTCAAAACACAAATGGCAAATAGGCAAAATATTTAAGGGATACCTCAAAAGTGATAGAATATGATTAGTAAATATTTTTAAAACAAGTTCAGCTTTACTAGAAAGAAAAAATGAATTAAACAATGTTGTATCATATTTTGCTTAGCATATCAGCAAACATTTTAAAAGTCTATAAACCAAAGTTGTTGCATTGTAGTGCAAAAATAAATATTTGTCAGATGACTCAATAAGTGGAGAGATGGATTGATGACTATTAGGGAAAACATCACATACAAAACCATGGTTGAAATCTATGCATATGAATTAAGGTACATATAGATGCATGGAAAAGTACTTGTGGGATGATATTCATTGCTCTTTAGGTTCCTTGTCTGTAAAATGAAAATAAATGCATTACTTAGGGTTCTTTTGTAATTTTTCCCTAATTTTCTTTATCCCCCAAGTTTCTGTTATAGTGTTAAATTTCCTGTATTTTTGAAATAAAACTGTAAAATAAGGGTTTAAAACTGTTTAAAAATGGGAAATTGGACATAAATTACTGTGGTGGACTGGGAGACTAGACAGAGTTCGAAGAATGGTAATAGAAGAGCTTGGATCCCACAATTGCCTGTAGTACAAATTAACGTATTAGCTATACCTAAACTTGAAAGGCAGACTATGGGGACTGAGCCCTGTAACTATAATCCAAGTCTTAGGGTCTAGTGGCAAGATTTTCAGGTCAATAGGAAGTAGTCCAACATGATCCATTTGAGAAGGACATCCTGAACAATGAGAATTCTATTTGTGATTTATCTCTACTGTAGCTGCATATTCACTGAAATATCTTTACTCTTAATGAAGCTTCCTTGTGCATTTGAATCAATAGAGAAGGCTGACCTGGAATGGAAAGGATGAGGGGAAGCAGCCCTGAGAAACAAACCAGAGAGAGAATGGGAAAGGCCAGGACTTGTAAGTTGAAAGAAAACTGAGACATAGCAGTAGTGAAGAGTTGGGAAGTAGAGCTGCTTGCATCGTCGAGCACCTAGAAGCTCTATGCAGTGTGGCTAAAAGTGTGCTCCTATTTCAGAACTACCAGAGTTCTTTCTAAAAATGTGGATTGCTGGGCTTAACTCAGAAATACTGAATCCCAGTCCCTGAGGATGTGCATTTTAAATGTTTCAAAGTGATTCTCATGCACTTTAGAAAGGTTTGAGAACAATCACACATCAGCATGCTTAAGAAACATCAGGAAGCTTATAAAGAAACTATGTATTCCCGGATCGGATCCCACCACTACAGTTTCTGATGCACTGAAGCTGGGATGCTGTCAGAGTCTATATTCTCAGCAAGCATCTTGGGTTTTTGAGGCAGGTCGTTTACAGATTATACTCTGGGAAACAATGTTACAGGTTCTTTGAATATAGTTAAATATTGGCATAAAAGAATCAGATGACCAGACTATGATTTGAAATTAAGCACAGCATCAGTAATGGCACATTAATTTCTTCTTTGCTTATTTATTTATGTTTATGACAGTCCAATCCTGGTGAATTTGTTTAACATTTAAATAGACATAATGTGAGAATTTTGTGAAATAATCTTGTTCTTCCCCACACTATCACTATGGGTTATAACAGCAGGGAGTGACTTTTGTGAGCTCACTTCCAGAATGGAAGAAGTGATTTCACCTGATGAATAAACCTCCCAGCATTCTTTAACAGTTGGGTGCAGCTGAAACCTGCATCAGGAGTAGCTAGTCTCATAGTATCAAACACCTTCTTTCTAGCTGACACAGCTTTTAAGACTGGAAACCTGAACAAAGTGAGAAAGAACTAGGCTCCCGAAAAAAAGAAAAGGAAAAAAGAAAGTTGAGTTCTCTTACTGGCTCCAGAAGGAACTCCTAAAAGTGAGTACCTAGTTCTTAGGTAACAAGTGATCCTTCCCCTGCGTTTTGTTTTCGCTTTTGAAAGCCACTCCATCGCAGAAGCAACAGGGACGCAAATCCGTGGAGTCTTCAGCCCCTGAGTGTGCTGCTCTCACAGGCTAAGCTGCAGCTCCAGGGAGATGAGCAGGTATTTGGCCTCGAGCCCAGTTTTCTTCCTGTTGATATTTATTTTAACATTCATTTCTTTTTAGACACTACATGGAGTTATGTGGAAATGAGAGAGATTCATGAAACCCCTCCTCCAGGAAAGAATGTCTTTCACAGATGGAGCTTTGCTTCTGGTTTGCACAGGACAGCGACAATGTGGCAGAGCCATGCCTGCCCTTCCTGCTCTTTCCAGTGATTCACAGAACTTCTGAACAGTGATGCTTGCCTTGGATTTTCAGGTTTTCATCCTGATACTTGTTTACTTTTCTGGGGCAGAAAAGCTTGCACTAATTGCTCTCCATGGTGGCTAATTTTTTCAAGAGCTTGATTTTACCTTACATTCATAAGCTTTGCAAAGGAATGTTTACAAAGAAATTGGGAAATACAAACAAAAACAAAGAGTATCGTCAGCAGAAAAAGGATCAAGACTTCCCCACTGCTGGCCAGACCAAATCCCCCAAATTTTCTTACACTTTTAAAAGCACTGTAAAGAAGATTGCAAAGTGTTCATCCACTCACAACTTATCCACTGAGGAAGACGAGGCCAGTAAAGAGTTTTCCCTCTCACCAACATTCAGTTACCGAGTAGCTATTGCCAATGGCCTACAAAAGAATGCTAAAGTAACCAACAGTGATAATGAGGATCTGCTTCAAGAGCTCTCTTCAATCGAGAGTTCCTACTCAGAATCATTAAATGAACTAAGGAGTAGCACAGAAAACCAGGCACAATCAACACACACAATGCCAGTTAGACGCAACAGAAAGAGTTCAAGCAGCCTTGCACCCTCTGAGGGCAGCTCTGACGGGGAGCGTACTCTACATGGCTTAAAACTGGGAGCTTTACGAAAACTGAGAAAATGGAAAAAGAGTCAAGAATGTGTCTCCTCAGACTCAGAGTTAAGCACCATGAAAAAATCCTGGGGAATAAGAAGTAAGTCTTTGGACAGAACTGTCCGAAACCCAAAGACAAATGCCCTGGAGCCAGGGTTCAGTTCCTCTGGCTGCATTAGCCAAACACATGATGTCATGGAAATGATCTTTAAGGAACTTCAGGGAATAAGTCAGATTGAAACAGAACTTTCTGAACTACGAGGGCACGTCAATGCTCTCAAGCACTCCATCGATGAGATCTCCAGCAGTGTGGAGGTTGTACAAAGTGAAATTGAGCAGTTGCGCACAGGGTTTGTCCAGTCTCGGAGGGAAACTAGAGACATCCATGATTATATTAAGCACTTAGGTCATATGGGTAGCAAGGCAAGCCTGAGATTTTTAAATGTGACTGAAGAAAGATTTGAATATGTTGAAAGCGTGGTGTACCAAATTCTAATAGATAAAATGGGTTTTTCAGATGCACCAAATGCTATTAAAATTGAATTTGCTCAGAGGATAGGACACCAGAGAGACTGCCCAAATGCAAAGCCTCGACCCATACTTGTGTACTTTGAAACCCCTCAACAAAGGGATTCTGTCTTAAAAAAGTCATATAAACTCAAAGGAACAGGCATTGGAATCTCAACAGATATTCTAACTCATGACATCAGAGAAAGAAAAGAGAAAGGGATACCATCCTCCCAGACATATGAGAGCATGGCTATAAAGTTGTCTACTCCAGAGCCAAAAATCAAGAAGAACAATTGGCAGTCACCTGATGACAGTGATGAAGATCTTGAATCTGACCTCAATAGAAACAGTTACGCTGTGCTTTCCAAGTCAGAGCTTCTAACAAAGGGAAGTACTTCCAAGCCAAGCTCAAAATCACACAGTGCTAGATCCAAGAATAAAACTGCTAATAGCAGCAGAATTTCAAATAAATCAGATTATGATAAAATCTCCTCACAGTTGCCAGAATCAGATATCTTGGAAAAGCAAACCACAACCCATTATGCAGATGCAACACCTCTCTGGCACTCACAGAGTGATTTTTTCACTGCTAAACTTAGTCGTTCTGAATCAGATTTTTCCAAATTGTGTCAGTCTTACTCAGAAGATTTTTCAGAAAATCAGTTTTTCACTAGAACTAATGGAAGCTCTCTCCTGTCATCTTCGGACCGGGAGCTATGGCAGAGGAAACAGGAAGGAACAGCGACCCTGTATGACAGTCCCAAGGACCAGCATTTGAATGGAGGTGTTCAGGGTATCCAAGGGCAGACTGAAACTGAAAACACAGAAACTGTGGATAGTGGAATGAGTAATGGCATGGTGTGTGCATCTGGAGACCGGAGTCATTACAGTGATTCTCAGCTCTCTTTACATGAGGATCTTTCTCCATGGAAGGAATGGAATCAAGGAGCTGATTTAGGCTTGGATTCATCCACCCAGGAAGGTTTTGATTATGAAACAAACAGTCTTTTTGACCAACAGCTTGATGTTTACAATAAAGACCTAGAATACTTGGGAAAGTGCCACAGTGATCTTCAAGATGACTCAGAGAGCTACGACTTAACTCAAGATGACAATTCTTCTCCATGCCCTGGCTTGGATAATGAACCACAAGGCCAGTGGGTTGGCCAATATGATTCTTATCAGGGAGCTAATTCTAATGAGCTATACCAAAATCAAAACCAGTTGTCCATGATGTATCGAAGTCAAAGTGAATTGCAAAGTGATGATTCAGAGGATGCCCCACCCAAATCATGGCATAGTCGATTAAGCATTGACCTTTCTGATAAGACTTTCAGCTTCCCAAAATTTGGATCTACACTGCAGAGGGCTAAATCAGCCTTGGAAGTAGTATGGAACAAAAGCACACAGAGTCTGAGTGGGTATGAGGACAGTGGCTCTTCATTAATGGGGAGATTTCGGACATTATCTCAATCAACTGCAAATGAGTCAAGTACCACACTTGACTCTGATGTCTACACGGAGCCCTATTACTATAAAGCAGAGGATGAGGAAGATTATACTGAACCAGTGGCTGACAATGAAACAGATTATGTTGAAGTCATGGAACAAGTCCTTGCTAAACTAGAAAACAGGACTAGTATTACTGAAACAGATGAACAAATGCAAGCATATGATCACCTTTCATATGAAACACCTTATGAAACCCCACAAGATGAGGGTTATGATGGTCCAGCAGATGATATGGTTAGTGAAGAGGGGTTAGAACCCTTAAATGAAACATCAGCTGAGATGGAAATAAGAGAAGATGAAAACCAAAACATTCCTGAACAGCCAGTGGAGATCACAAAGCCAAAGAGAATTCGTCCTTCTTTCAAAGAAGCAGCTTTAAGGGCCTATAAAAAGCAAATGGCAGAGTTGGAAGAGAAGATCTTGGCTGGAGGTATTCATGTTTAAATGCTACATTGTGAGCTAATTTATCCCTTCTTTTCCTGATTCTCTTTCAGATAGCAGTTCTGTGGATGAAAAGGTTTTAAATCATACTTATTCTTCCCTCCTGAGTTGTTTTGTTTTTCTCTTACTCTTCATTTAAGGCTCGAATAGTAAGTGGCAATGATTTGGATGCTTCCAAATTTTCTGCACTCCAGGTGTGTGGTGGGTAAGTACCTTCATACCTTTCTAATTTATTCCATTGCAATTATTGGTTTTATTTTGTCTTTCAGGGCTGGAGGTGGACTTTATGGTATTGACAGCATGCCGGATCTTCGCAGAAAAAAAACTTTGCCTATTGTCCGAGATGTGGTAAGTTACAACTGTTTAATTCTCTTCGATTGATTTTGTTTCCTCTCACTTCTGGAATCTTCAGGCCATGGTAAGTGCTTTGCTATTTATTTAATTAATATTGTATTAATAAGTCATAATTCTGTTTGTTTTAGACCCTGGCTGCCCGGAAATCTGGACTCTCCCTGGCTATGGTGATTAGGACATCCCTAAATAATGAGGAACTGGTAAGTACTAGATATTGCTCATAATATCTAACCGGTGCATTGGTAACTTCTCTCATGTTCACAGAAAATGCACGTCTTCAAGAAGACCTTGCAGGCACTGATCTACCCTATGTCTTCTACCATCCCACACAATTTTGAGGTCTGGACGGCTACCACACCCACCTACTGTTATGAGTGTGAAGGGCTCCTGTGGGGCATTGCAAGGCAAGGCATGAAGTGTCTGGAGTGTGGAGTGAAATGCCACGAAAAGTGTCAGGACCTGCTAAACGCTGACTGCTTGCAGAGTGAGTACTTGGTTTGGCTGAAAAAGTGGTATCATTCACATCACCATTGATGTTTCCATCATAGGAGCAGCAGAAAAGAGTTCTAAACATGGTGCCGAAGACAAGACTCAGACCATTATTACAGCAATGAAAGAAAGAATGAAGATCAGGGAGAAAAACCGGCCAGAAGTATTTGAAGTAATCCAGGAAATGTTTCAGATTTCTAAAGAAGATTTTGTGCAGTTTACAAAGGCGGCCAAACAGAGTGTACTGGATGGGACATCTAAGTGGTCTGCAAAAATAACCATTACAGGTAAAAATAAGTCTTCTTAAAAATTTGTATTGTATGTTAAAATGTTTATTTTGGTTTATTTCAGTGGTTTCTGCACAGGGTCTACAGGCAAAAGATAAAACAGGGTCTAGTGATCCATATGTTACAGTTCAAGTTGGAAAGAACAAAAGAAGAACAAAAACCATTTTTGGAAATTTGAATCCAGTATGGGATGAGAAGTTTTATTTGTGAGTATATAATGTGAAACCTTTACAAATATATTGTTGTTAACTTATCCACATTTATTTTCAGTGAGTGTCATAACTCCACAGATCGAATCAAAGTCAGAGTATGGGATGAAGATGATGATATTAAATCCAGAGTCAAGCAACATTTCAAAAAGGAGTCAGATGATTTTCTGGGACAAACAATTGTAGAAGTGAGGACCTTGAGTGGAGAAATGGATGTCTGGTACAACTTAGGTGATTTTTTTTTTTATCTACTTGAAAACGAGATGACTGACCAATTGCCTTTTTGCTTTATCAGAGAAAAGGACAGATAAGTCAGCTGTATCTGGGGCCATACGATTGAAAATCAATGTGGAGATAAAAGGAGAAGAGAAGGTTGCTCCATATCATATTCAATATACATGTTTACATGAGGTAAATAAATGGAATTTTACTAATACAAAATATCACTGAACAATTAAAAACCACTTGCTTTTAGAATCTGTTCCATTACTTGACTGAAGTGAAATCTAATGGTGGAGTGAAAATCCCAGAAGTCAAAGGGGATGAAGCCTGGAAGGTTTTCTTTGATGATGCTTCCCAAGAAATAGTTGATGAATTTGCTATGCGTTATGGAATTGAATCCATTTATCAAGCTATGACGTAAGTACTACAGAACATTTACATGGTCAATACTTAAAAACACTTTATGTTTTTTGTCTTTCAGGCACTTTTCATGTCTGTCTTCTAAATACATGTGCCCCGGTGTCCCTGCCGTCATGAGCACCTTGCTGGCTAATATAAATGCTTTTTATGCTCACACAACAGTTTCAACAAACATACAGGTTTCTGCCTCAGATCGATTTGCTGCTACCAACTTTGGTGTAAGTATAATTTTTTAAACTTTAAAATTCCTCCATTCTCCTATTTTGTGTTTGCTTTGTACAGAGGGAAAAATTCATAAAACTACTGGACCAGTTACATAACTCTTTGAGGATTGATCTGTCAAAGTATAGGGTATGTACAAATTTACTTGCCTAAAAGAAAACAACCTTATCCATTTTGTTTCCTAATTAACCAGGAAAACTTTCCTGCAAGCAATACTGAAAGACTGCAAGACCTGAAATCAACTGTTGACCTGTTAACAAGTATCACCTTTTTTAGGATGAAGGTATCTCATTTTATTTCTGTCACTGTTTTGTTCATTTGAGAAAATAAATGTCTGTCTTTGTCAGGTTCTGGAGCTGCAAAGCCCCCCAAAAGCGAGCATGGTGGTGAAGGACTGTGTAAGGGCTTGCCTGGATTCTACATACAAGTATATTTTTGACAACTGCCATGAACTCTACTCCCAGCTAACAGACCCGGTAAGAAAATATGTATGTCTTTTATAATCGCCTTCTTTTGCATGTTGCGTGAACTTGTGAGCAGAGTAAGAAACAGGATATTCCTCGTGAAGATCAGGGACCAACCACCAAGAATTTGGATTTTTGGCCCCAACTTATTACACTGATGGTTACTATTATTGATGAGGATAAAACTGCCTACACACCTGTCCTGAATCAGTAAGTACAATGTTTTGGAAATGAATGGATTTTTCATACACTAATACAATGTGTTTGGTTTTAGGTTTCCTCAAGAGCTGAACATGGGAAAAATAAGTGCCGAAATTATGTGGACTCTTTTTGCTCTGGATATGAAATATGCATTAGAAGGTAATTATAAATATTTATACTTATTCGAATACCTTTATTAAATATTTAATTTTATCTGTTATAGAACATGAAAATCAGCGGTTATGCAAGAGCACCGATTATATGAATTTGCATTTCAAAGTTAAATGGTTTTATAATGAATATGTGCGTGAACTTCCTGCCTTCAAGGATGCTGTTCCTGAATACTCCTTGTAAGTAGTGATTTTAACACACACACCCTCAGTTGTGGTATGTAACATTATTAATTTGTTATAGGTGGTTTGAACCTTTTGTCATGCAATGGCTAGATGAAAACGAAGATGTGTCAATGGAATTCCTTCATGGAGCACTGGGAAGAGACAAAAAAGATGGAGTGAGTTTAAATTACCTTAAGAAAGTTCATTGGTTTGGGATGGTTTCACCTCCTCTCCCCACAGTTCCAGCAGACATCTGAGCATGCTCTCTTTTCTTGCTCCGTGGTTGATGTCTTTGCTCAGCTGAATCAGAGCTTTGAAATTATTAAGAAACTGGAATGCCCTAATCCTGAAGCATTATCTCACTTAATGAGAAGATTTGCAAAGGTAGGTTAAATAAAATGAGTCTTCTTTTTCTCCTGGGTAAAGTTCACAATGTTTTCTTTCTTAGACTATCAATAAAGTGCTGCTCCAGTATGCTGCAATTGTATCAAGTGATTTCAGTTCACATTGTGATAAGGAAAATGTGGTAAGTAAAAAATGTCTCTACTTTCAAGTATCGCTCATAATAGTCTTTTTTTCTATATTTAAAGCCCTGTATCTTGATGAACAATATTCAACAATTGCGGGTCCAGCTGGAAAAAATGTTTGAATCCATGGGAGGGAAGGAGGTGGGTATCTTTTTCTCCTACATTTGCTAAAACCAAAGTAATATTGTTTATGGTCTCTCTGCAGCTAGATTCTGAAGCTAGTACTATTCTAAAAGAACTTCAGGTTAAGCTCAGTGGGGTCCTGGATGAGCTCAGCGTCACTTATGGTGAAAGGTAAGTGGCCTCTGTTGTCATTATCTAAATTATATATTTTAGAATTTATATTCTTTATTTTTAGTTTCCAGGTTATAATTGAAGAGTGTATAAAACAGATGAGTTTCGAACTAAATCAAATGAGAGCAAATGGAAACACCACATCTAATAAGAACAGTGCAGCAATGGATGCAGAGATTGTGTTAAGATCTCTTATGGATTTTTTGGACAAAACGTAAGTTTTTTTGCCCAGTTTTCTCTTTACTTAAAGTGAATATATATATATATTTTTTTTTCAGATTAAGTCTCTCAGCAAAAATCTGTGAGAAAACAGTCCTAAAGCGAGTTTTAAAAGAGTTATGGAAGCTAGTTCTCAACAAAATAGAAAAACAAATTGTTCTTCCTCCTCTGACAGATCAAACAGTAAGTATATAAAGTTTAGTTATGCTTTCATTTGAGTCTTCTCTCACTTTTTCTTTGTTTCTAGGGACCCCAGATGATTTTCATTGCAGCTAAAGATCTTGGACAATTATCCAAACTGAAGGTAATAAAAATAAGGAAATTACTTATTCATGGGTTTTATAAGCAATTCTTCACCTGTTTTCCAGGAGCACATGATTCGAGAGGATGCCAGGGGTCTGACGCCAAGACAATGCGCTATAATGGAGGTAGTCCTGGCTACCATCAAGGTGAGATTATAATGCTCCTATATATACATCGAAAATGCCTCGGCTTATTTTTTTTTCTTTGTAGCAATACTTTCATGCAGGAGGAAATGGCCTGAAAAAGAATTTCTTGGAGAAAAGCCCAGATCTTCAGTCTCTGAGATATGCTCTCAGTCTTTATACCCAAACTACTGATGCCTTGATAAAGAAATTCATAGATACTCAAACCTCACAGAGTAAGTAACACATAGGACCTGAGAATAAGGTAGCTCAGGCCAGTAAGCCTCTGCTTATTTTCAGGTCGTTCCTCCAAAGATGCCGTGGGTCAGATATCTGTTCATGTGGACATCACTGCCACCCCAGGAACGGGAGATCATAAAGTCACTGTAAAAGGTATACTTCTGGTCTAGATAAATCAAAACAGCTTTGCTAAAATGTGATATTTCCTTTTTTTTAGTGATTGCTATTAATGACCTAAACTGGCAGACCACAGCAATGTTCCGCCCCTTTGTGGAAGTTTGTATACTGGGACCCAACCTTGGAGACAAGAAGAGAAAACAAGGCACAAAAACAAAAAGCAACACATGGTCACCAAAGTACAATGAAACATTTCAGTTGTAAGTCATAAACCCACCTTACTTATTCTACCTTGCTCAAAATTTGTATTTTTAATCCACACAGCATTCTCGGAAAGGAAAATCGACCAGGGGCTTATGAACTTCATCTCTCAGTTAAGGATTACTGCTTTGCCAGAGAAGATCGAATTATCGGAATGACAGTCATTCAGCTACAGAACATAGCAGAAAAGGGAAGCTATGGGGCATGGTATCCTCTTCTGAAAAATATCTCTATGGATGAAACTGGTTTGACTATCCTTAGAATACTCTCTCAGAGGACCAGTGATGATGTGGCTAAAGAATTTGTAAGACTTAAATCTGAAACAAGATCTACTGAAGAGAGTGCTTGAAACAAACACTGCAAGCTAAATACATAACTATAATTGTTTGACTACTGCATGCATGTGCAAATACATGGGAATGTTTAGTTCACTACATTTCAATGTTTGCCAGTACTCATGTACGATGTCTACAAGGTATGTAAAAAACCTGCTGAACTTTTATACCAATTCTGGTCTTTGGGAAATCAGTGTTCCATGAAGTGCCAAAATTATGATGTAAAGTGAAATATCAAGAACACCTTTTAACATGTTTATTTTGTTTCTTTACCCATTTCACATTCATTAAACATAATTTTTAAAAACTAGTCTTTTGAGTTTGCCCATCAGTTGTCTTTGTTAAATGAGATTATATTGCCCATAGATCAGAAAACATTTATTACTCAATTTCCATTTTATTTACTTACCTCATTATAGATGTCTTACAAATACCCTTTTCTACCATAACTAGAAATGCAGTCACTTCTAGAAAGCATTTGTAATTTTATAGTCGCAGATATTGTGATTTTTGCATACACATTAAAATAGAAAAGGTGGGAAATATTTTCTGCTGACCAGTTTCCAACCTTTCTGAAATATCACTGTGAAGAAATGCTGTTAAAGCAAACTTACATAAAGCAATGCTAGAGTTTGTTAACAATGTTTGATATATATTGACAAAACTTTGTTCTCTAAAACTGCCAAGATCACATCACATTTGTAAAAATGGTAAGTTAATGCATTTGTCATATAGTGTTATGTCTTGGCTTTACCATATTTCATTCTTTAAAAAGTCATTAATGGTTTAGAAATGGGATGGAAAGTTTACTGAAAATACCTGTAAGTAACTATATTGTTAATATCTTCCCTCTGACAGTTATGACTCTATAATCAGTTCAATGCTTTATTTTTAAAAATATTCAATGATTAGTATTGAATGCAGCATTACTATATATTGTACTGATGCCAAAAGTCATGTTTTCATCCACTTAGTGAAAAAATAGTAAAATTAAGTCGGAAGAAATTGCTTAAAATTTTGTAATTTGTATTTATAAGCCCCAAATGCATCAAATGCAGTAGGAGAACAATGTAATACAGCTTGGTACCTAAAAATATAGCTAAGTTGGTTTTTGAATATAAAACAGTTTATGAATATGTGCATTTTCTGTATTGTTATGATTTGACTTTTTAGAGTCTATGCCAAAATATATGGCTGTAAAACAGTACTTTGTAATTATAACTTATGGTCATAACTGTTAGTGGACTACTTACAGAAGCAGAAACAAGAGCCTGTTATGATTGTGCTTTGTGAACAAGCTGATCTAATACGTTAAGTACAGAAGTGCTTAGTATCATGACTGTCAGAACCATTCTGCAACTGAGTATGAAATCACAGACCAGTGAGGTGAGCTAATTCATGTTAAACTGTTAGGCCACTGCTTTGTTAATGACTCCTCTAAATGCATAGTGTGATGCGATCCTCTGGCATATGCTTTAATAAATGGATGTATATTGAGCACATGCAGCATTGTATTGTATCTTCTGCCTTTTTATTTCATTTATGCAATATCATCTCATTTAGGAATAAAAACTCCAGGCTCTTTTGACCATATGTAATAGTCTTCATATTATTTGGTTCTAACATCTCATTAAAAGTTTAGATGTCAGAATGGTTATTATTAAAAAGTCAAAAAATAACAGATGCTGGCGAGGTTGTGAAGAAAAATGTTTGTTTGTTTATACACTGCTGGTGGGAGTGTAAATTACTTCAATTATTGTAGAAAGCAGTGTGGTGATTCCTCAAAGACCTACAAACAGAATTACCATTCGACTAAGCAATCCCATTACTGAGTACACAGCCAAAGGAATATCAAACAAACATTCTACCATAAACACATATGCACGTATATGTCCACTGCAGCACTATTCACAATAGCAAACACATGGAACCATCCTAAATGCCCATCAACAGTAGACCAGATAAAGAAAATGTGGTACATATACACCGTGGAATACTATGCAGGCATAAAAAGAATGAGACCATGTCCTTCACAGTGACATGGATGGAGCTGGAGGCCATTACCTGAAGCAAACTAACACAGGAATAGAAAACGAAATACTACATGTTTGTTATCACAAGTGGAAGCTAAACGATGAGGACACATGGACACTAAGGGGGCAACAACAGACACTGTGGCCTACTTGAGGGTAGGAGGAGGGAAAAGATAAGAAAAAGTATCTGTCACGCTACGAAGCTTACTACCTGGGTGACAAAATAATCTACACCAAAACCCCCGTGACACACAATTTACCTACGTAATAAACCTGGACATGAACCCCTGAATCTAAAATAAAAGTTTTTAAAAAAAAGTTCAGATGTTAAAATTCATTCCACAGGTGGTGTGTTCATGGAAACCACTGTATATTGTAATGACGAGGAAAATAAGGATGAACTAATGTATCTACCTATATATTGCTAAATACCGTTTAGTCCCATGAACAAAATTCAACATGCAACATGGTTAAAAATCTCACATGATAAAAGTTTTCATCAATTACTTGAAAAATTCATTCTAGATTTATGTTATAAATATTTTACAGAACATTGACTTAAGCTCTTTAGGAGCACATATTAATGTCATAATACATGATACATTTGAGTAAAAGGCAGTTAGGATTTGCATTGATCACTTTAAATTGAGCAAGGTATTTTTTCCCTGACATGTTTAATTGCATCCAATTATTCTGTCTTTTACAATGTATACAATATATATCAAAGCCTAATAGTGGCAGGGTGAATTAAGTCTATTTATGACTATCATAAAGTACAGGTACTAATTTTGAAATGATTATAAATTCTGTAGACTCTGTTTTCCTCTCAAAGCACAAGTATTCCCGTTGTCTTCAGAACAAAGCCTGTTATATTTACTTACCCAAATTAGTAGTCACTCTAAGGTTCCCAGTGATCTCTGTCAATTGAGTGTTGCACTAATGTGTGTAGCAATTTATTCATCTTATTCTAGATAAAACACACAAAGGCAAAGCTCTGTTGCTTGTCTATGGATAAACCTCACATTACAGGTCTTTAAAGATACACGTGTAAATCAAATTTAGCAAACACAAAGTATTTAAACCCAGAGTGGAGTATTTGCTATTCGAAGGAATTTGAATGCATTAAGTAATCAGATGTCCCCACTACAACCTGCGCTAATTTATCTACTTCTAGGATAATTTATAACTTGAATTTATCTTAAATGAGGCACATTTATAAATGACAATTCTAACTTAATGTCTTTTATTTGGTCTTTTTTAAAAACAATGCGTGAAACAAGATTTTCTCCTTTTAATTTCTCTACATTACATAAAGATATGACTATACTAGCTAGCCCCTTTATGGACTACTATAGCAGCTTTAATCTTTATGCTCAAATAATAAATGATCATACTTATACATGACTCAGGGAATATCCTTGAATAAATGTCTAATTCCACCTACTTAGAAAAATTCTTGGGCACACAGGCAAGAGACTGCCCTCCCCTGTGGAATGAATTTTAACTCCCCTGATGTTACCTGTGTTTATACTCAAGTCCTTTGTTTGAAATAGTTGCCCCTTTGCTCTTTTGACTCCCCAGGCCTCCACTGATCACTCTTCTCTGTGGTTCAGGCTTCTGCAGTGTGATTTTTAGAATAAAAAACTAGGATATGTGATATGAAGGAGAATCAATTCCAATTTGCGAATGTTAAATAATATATATTTAAAAGTGCTCATGTTTTTTCACATCATGACAACTTTGAAATCAGGATACATATATAATCCTTTGGCATGTTATGGTTTAATTGGTGATTTTTTTCTCCCTTATTAGTACATGTTTCTTCTTATAATGAATGACTTCCAGGCATCAATAAGCATATTTATTAAAAAGTATATATAAATCGATGAAAATAAAGTAATGCTTAGTTGTCTATTTTAAAACATAGTTTGGCTAGGCACAGTGGCTCACAACTGTAATCCCAGCACACTGAGAGGCCGAGACAGGCAGGTTGCTTTGAGCTTAGAAGTTCGAGACCAGCCTAGTCAACGTGGCAAAGCCCCATCTCTACAAAAAAATACAAAAATGAGTCAGGCCTGGTGGCATGTGACTGTAGTCCCAGCTACTTGAGAGGCTGAGGCAGGAGAATCACTTGAGCCTGGGAAGCAGAGGTTCCAGTGAGCCAAGATGCATCACTGCACTCCAGCCTGGGCAACAGAATGAGACCCTGTCTCAAAAAATATGCATATTTTTTAATTTGCATATACTAAAATTCTCTCTTTTGGCATACATTTCTGTGTTATGACAAATGCGTAGTCATGTATTAATCACAACAGTCAAGATATGGGACAATTCCCTCATACCTCAAAATTCCACGTTACCACTTTATAGACAAACACTTTTCCTACTATCAACCCTCTGCAGCACTGGTTCATTTTAGTCCCTCACGTTTTGTGTATTCCAGAATGTCATATAAACGGAACTATACAGTATATATTCTTTTGAGCCTGTATAATTTCACTTAGCACAATGCACCAGAGATTCATCTACATTGTGGCATGTATAAATTATTACCTAGTTTTTTTTGTTGAATAGTACTGCACTGTATGAACATTAAAAAGATTTCATTCACCACTTACTACACTTACCTTGTTTGGCAATATTATGAACAAAGCTTTTATAAACATTCACATACAGGATTTTGTGTATACTTGTTTTTATTTTTCTTGGGTGATTATCTATTAGAGTGTGATTTCTAGGTCTTATGATAAGTATATCTTTAACTTCATAAGGAACTTTCAAACTTTTTTGAAAGTAGTTGTAAAATTTTACATTTCCAGAAGCAATGTATGAGAGTTTCAGTTGCTCTGCATCTTTGCAAGCACTGGGTATCGTCAGTTCTTTATTTTAGTTCTTCTTCTGATATACACAAAATAGCATCTCAACATGCCTTTAATTTGTATTCATCTGAGGACTAATAACATTGAGTATCTCTGTGTGTGCTTATTTGACATCCATATATTTTGTTTAGTGAAGTATCTGCAAATCTTTTGCCCATTTATTTAATGAGTTGTTTATTGTTGAGTTTGGGGACATATTTTCATATTCCATATACAAACCCTTTGTCAGATATGAAATGTGCAACTATTTCATCCCAGTCCGTGGCTAGTCTTTTCATTTTTATAACAACCTCTTTAAGAGAACAAAAGGTTTTCACTTCCATCAAGTCGAATTTGATGAAATCATTTTTTCTCTTTTATAGATCATAGCTTTGCTACCATAAGAATTACTTGCCTCACTCAAGGCCAAAAAGATTTTTTTCTCCTATGTTTTCATATGGAAATTTTATACTTTGGGGTATTACAATTTGGCCTATGAACCGTTTTGAGGTTAATAGAGGGTGTAAAGTTTGAGTTAAGGTTCATCTATAATTATTAAATTACAATTGAGTAATTAATTAGAAACTAATTTTCATAGGCATGTCCAATTGTTCCAGCACCACACAATTCATTGAAAATACTACAGTTATCACTTGGAATTACCTTTGTACCTTCATCATAAATCAATTGACCAAATGTGTGTGAGTCCATTTCTGACATCTCTAGTCTGTTCCATTGATCTGACTCTATACCTTATCACCAATGTGACACTGTAGCAATTACTGTAGCTTTATACTGTCTTGAACTCAGGTAGTAAGAGTTCTCCATGTTCTTCTCTTCAAAACAGTGGAGTATTCTACTACTTCTCACTCTCTATAAAAATTTTAACAGCCAGCCAGGCACGGTGGCTCACGCCTGTAGTCCCAGCACTTTGGGAGGTCAAGGCAGGCAGATCACCTGAGGTCAGGAGTTCAAGACCAGCCTAACCAACATGGAGAAACCCCGACTCTACTAAAAATACAAAATTAGCCAGACATGGTGGCGCATGCCTGTAATCCCAGCTACTCTGGAGGCTGAGGCAGGGGAATCACTTGAACCCAGGAGACGGAGGCTGCAGTGAGACGAGATCACGCCATTGCACTCCAACCTGGGCAACAAGAGCAAAACTCTGTCTCAAAAAAAAAAATAACAGCCTACTGGGATTTTGACTGAGAACTTATTAAATCCATACACCAATTTACAAACAACCGATGTCTTAACAATATTGAATCTTCAATTCGTGGGCACAGTATATGTCTCCACTTATTTACATCTTCATTGATTTATTACTGTCTTATGGTTTTCAGCATACAAATCCTACCAAGGATTTCTTCTGTATGTGTACAAGAGTATAAATGTTACTTTGAGAATAAAATTCAAAATCCAATTGTTTATTTCCTGTACAAAGAAAGATTTTTGTATATTGACTTGGTATCCTGGAAC